AGGCAACCTCCTTCCTGACATTGCCTGGTAGGACGCGACGTGGTGTTTGCCCGCGCGGAATGCGGACGCAAGGCTGCTCCTAGGTCTCGGGGACGCGCCATCCCCATTTCCGCTCGCGGAGGCGTAGGGTCCGGGCGCGGGACCCCAGTCGACCTTGACTGGCGGCGCGACCTTGAGGCCTGCGTTCGCCTCAGTTGCCCCCTCTGTGCAATGGGGAGACGCGCCTCATCGCTTGACAACGGCCGAAGAGCCGCCGCGCTTCCGTCTCCCGCGTGCGCGCGCCATGCTGCCCACCCCCGTTCCGCACTGACCCTCCCCCGTGCCCCGCGTCCCGTACTGCCGCCCCGCCCCGAGTCCCATGCCGCAGCCACCGCGACGGAGCCCGCAGGCGGGAACCTGCCTCCGCGCGTTAGCGCGCACGCGCGCCTCATGTGTCGTCCCCATCAGCGCCGGCTTCCGTCTATAGGCCAGATGCACTGTCACTCTGGCGAAGTCGCAGACCCGATTGGCCGGGACGGAGGCGCGAGACCGGGTTGCGGGCGGGGCCGAACGTGGTATAAAAGGGGCGGGAGGCCAGGCTCGTGCCGTTTTGCAGACGCCACCGCCGAGGAAAACCGTGTACTATTAGCCATGGTCAACCCCACCGTGTTCTTCGACATTGCCGTCGACGGCGAGCCCTTGGGCCGCGTCTCCTTTGAGGTCGGGCGGGCGGCGGCGTGCGGGAATGGGGCCCAGAAAGTGGGCCGGGGTCGGGGTGGGTGGTAGCGCCCCAAAGGCCCGGGCGCGGGGCGACCCTGCTTGAGGGGCGAGCGCGGGCGGGCTGCGGCGCCATTTCCTGACGAGGGGCCATTTTGGGAGGTCCGCGAGTCGCGGGGAGGAGGCCGGGACGGCGGCGGACAAAGGCAGGCGGGGCGGCTGCGAGGCCGTTGGGGGAGGGGGCCCGCGTCCGCCCGCCCGCCTCATGTGGCCGCGCCCTGTCCTGTCCGACGCACGTGCTCGGCGGCCGCGCTCAGGTCCGCGCCTTGAGAGTCGTTGGGCTCCGCCCTAGCTTGGCCTGGGCGCCGCAGACCGGAGCCAGAAGCACGCTCGCGGGGGCTTGCGACCGCCTTCCTGGGAAGCTGTCCCCTGGCAGGCATGGGTGCTTTACATCCTGAGCTGGGAAGCTGTTTGCTTGAGGGTTTTTCTCAAGGATCGAGGCGCGGTGTGAGCCCGTCCATGCTCGGTCCTGTAGATCCCGGGAGGCCATGTTATAAAAGGAGACTTGCTGGGATGTGACGGGTTGCCACTTGAAATATCTTCCATTTGGATAAAGTAGGAATATTTATACATGTGCCCCAAACGTCCCTCCGTGTCCCCCACCCCCAAGCGGAAATGTGAAAATGGGCCTTGCCTTTGCTGGTGCCCAAGGACCGCCTTCCACTGCAGTGACGGCGCTGGCGGGGGAGGCGCTCTTGAGCCCCTCCCGATTGTCCCTCTGCCTAGCAAGCAAGTTGCGACTGGCCACAAGGCAGGCCTCTTCCGACCAAGGTGGATTACCAGTGATTACCTAATTAGTTTTGAAACCAATCTTTATTTTTTACCCCACTACTAGGTAAGGGGCCTGGATACCAAGAAGTGACTGCTCATCTAATCCATAAAGCTATGTTAACAGATTGGAGGTAGTAGCATTTTCATTACAAGTGACTAAAAGAACAGCTGTTTACCCCTGATCGTGCAGCAGTGCTTGCTGTTCCTTAGAATTTTGCCTTGTAAGTTCTAGCTCAAGTTGGGGGGTGGTGATAGATGTTAATTAACTGTAATTTTCTCTTACAGCTGTTTGCAGACAAGGTCCCAAAGACAGCAGGTTGGTCCATTTTCTAAGTTTAACAAAGATGTTGTATATATGTGTTTAATTTTTTTTTAAACAGAAAATTTTCGTGCTCTGAGCACTGGAGAGAAAGGATTTGGTTATAAGGGTTCCTGCTTTCACAGAATTATTCCAGGGTTTATGTGTCAGGTACGAAATTTACTGAATTTTATTTTATTTGGTCAGAAGTGACATTTTTCCTATATGTTGACAGGGTGGTGACTTCACACGCCATAATGGCACTGGTGGCAAGTCCATCTATGGGGAGAAATTTGAAGATGAGAACTTCATCCTAAAGCATACGGGTCCTGGCATCTTGTCCATGGCAAATGCTGGACCCAACACAAATGGTTCCCAGTTTTTCATCTGCACTGCCAAGACTGAGTGGTAAGGGTACAACATGGCACACTAACCACCTGGCCAGTCATAGTGATTGTTCTTCCTTTTCAAGGTTGGATGGCAAGCATGTGGTGTTTGGCAAAGTGAAAGAAGGCATGAATATTGTGGAGGCCATGGAGCGCTTTGGGTCCAGGAATGGCAAGACCAGCAAGAAGATCACCATTGCTGACTGTGGACAACTCGAATAAGTTTGACTTGTGTTTTATCTTAACCACCAGATCATTCCTTCTGTAGCTCAGGAGAGCACCCCTCCACCCCATTTGCTCGCAGTATCCTAGAATCTTTGTGCTCTCGCTGCAGTTCCCTTTGGGTTCCATGTTTTCCTTGTTCCCTCCCATGCCTAGCTGGATTGCAGAGTTAAGTTTATGATTATGAAATAAAAACTAAATAACAATTGTCCTCGTTTGAGTTAAGAGTGTTGATGTAGGCTTTATTTTAAGCAGTAATGGGTTACTTCTGAAACATCACTTGTTTGCTTAATTCTACACAGTACTTAGATTTTTTTTACTTTCCAGTCCCAGGAAGTGTCAATGTTTGTTGAGTGGAATATTGAAAATGTAGGCAGCAACTGGGCATGGTGGCTCACTGTCTGTAATGTATTACCTGAGGCAGAAGACCACCTGAGGGTAGGAGTCAAGATCAGCCTGGGCAACATAGTGAGACGCTGTCTCTACAAAAAATAATTAGCCTGGCCTGGTGGTGCATGCCTAGTCCTAGCTGATCTGGAGGCTGACGTGGGAGGATTGCTTGAGCCTAGAGTGAGCTATTATCATGCCACTGTACAGCCTGGGTGTTCACAGATCTTGTGTCTCAAAGGTAGGCAGAGGCAGGAAAAGCAAGGAGCCAGAATTAAGAGGTTGGGTCAGTCTGCAGTGAGTTCATGCATTTAGAGGTGTTCTTCAAGATGACTAATGTCAAAAATTGAGACATCTGTTGCGGTTTTTTTTTTTTTTTTTTCCCCTGGAATGCAGTGGCGTGATCTCAGCTCACTGCAGCCTCCGCCTCCTGGGTTCAAGTGATTCTAGTGCCTCAGCCTCCTGAGTAGCTGGGATAATGGGCGTGTGCCACCATGCCCAGCTAATTTTTGTATTTTTAGTATAGATGGGGTTTCATCATTTTGACCAGGCTGGTCTCAAACTCTTGACCTCAGCTGATGCGCCTGCCTTGGCCTCCCAAACTGCTGAGATTACAGATGTGAGCCACCGCACCCTACCTCATTTTCTGTAACAAAGCTAAGCTTGAACACTGTTGATGTTCTTGAGGGAAGCATATTGGGCTTTAGGCTGTAGGTCAAGTTTATACATCTTAATTATGGTGGAATTCCTATGTAGAGTCTAAAAAGCCAGGTACTTGGTGCTACAGTCAGTCTCCCTGCAGAGGGTTAAGGCGCAGACTACCTGCAGTGAGGAGGTACTGCTTGTAGCATATAGAGCCTCTCCCTAGCTTTGGTTATGGAGGCTTTGAGGTTTTGCAAACCTGACCAATTTAAGCCATAAGATCTGGTCAAAGGGATACCCTTCCCACTAAGGACTTGGTTTCTCAGGAAATTATATGTACAGTGCTTGCTGGCAGTTAGATGTCAGGACAATCTAAGCTGAGAAAACCCCTTCTCTGCCCACCTTAACAGACCTCTAGGGTTCTTAACCCAGCAATCAAGTTTGCCTATCCTAGAGGTGGCGGATTTGATCATTTGGTGTGTTGGGCAATTTTTGTTTTACTGTCTGGTTCCTTCTGCGTGAATTACCACCACCACCACTTGTGCATCTCAGTCTTGTGTGTTGTCTGGTTACGTATTCCCTGGGTGATACCATTCAATGTCTTAATGTACTTGTGGCTCAGACCTGAGTGCAAGGTGGAAATAAACATCAAACATCTTTTCATTATCCCTAGTATTTCTTATTCCATTAATTAACAG